GAATTCTACCTCCAGACTGCCTTTGCACTCAAGACTACAATGTCAGCTTTTCCCTGGGGTCTAACCTGCTGGCCTGCCCTGCAGATATTGACTTGCCAGTCCCCACAATCATGAGTCAGTTCTTTAAAATAAATCTTTCTCACTGTATATATACAGCCTATTGATTCTATTTATCTAGAGAATCTAGAGTAACAGAATTTGGTACTGAGAGCAATAGAACAGAATTTTAAGGATGAGTTTTATGAATTACTTCCCTAATCTGATAAGATGTAAAGGCATTAATGACTTTTCAGTAGTGAATAGAGTATTAATAATTCATAGTGTAATGTGACAGTAGAGATATGCAAAGTATTGCCATTAGGTAATCCTATTCAGACATTTACAAGAAGCAAGGTTCTGGGCATCTGTATTTGATACCTTAGAACATTTTTGAGTTCTCATGAGAACAATGAGATTGGCTAGTTACTCCTAATGTAGAGAAGGAAAGGATGATCTTAGGGATTAAATTTCCCAGCTCAAGTGCCGCATGAATAACCCAAAAGTTTCTCTTTCTGCCCTGAAAGAAACTCTTATATTTTATAACAACAAAGCTGAGATTATTGAAAACCAAACCCAAAATCTCATCCTGAAAATGGCTGAATTACAGTGCAAATTGAATCCCCACCCTTTTAGGGTGTCTGCTGTTAAAATGAGGGCATTAACTGAGAAGGAATGGGATCTTGAAAACTGGAGTGCAGACATATGTGAAGAGCCTTATAAAGCTGGGTGTATCGAACCCCTTGACCCTGATGAGTCTTCCTTGCCAGTAAAAGCAGCCATGCCACCCCCATCTGAGGAGATTAATGCTACTTTACCTGAGGAAACTTTTATTACCTCCCCTGAGTTTGTTGCCTTGCAAGACATTGCTGATTCTTCTCAAGACTCACAGCTACCATCCTTCATTGCTTCTAGACCTATAACTAGACTCAAGTCCCAGCAGGCCCTTAAAGGTAAGGTACAAAGTGTGACCCATGGGGAGGTAAGTCACCCCTGTCATTGTGTCATTGCCCATAGGTCTCATGAACAAAGTGGCCATAATGGCAGGGATGGAGGTTATGTATGAGCTCAGCAACATGGACTTCCACTCACCAAGGCTGACCTGGCTACAGCTGCTACTGAGTGTCCAATCTGCCAGCAACAGAGACCAACATTGAGTACCTGATGGGCACTATTCCATGGGATGATCAGCCAGCTAGCTGATGGCAGGTTGATTACACTGGGACCACTTCCATAATGCATGGAGCAGTGCTTTTTTCTTACTAGAATAGACAGTAACTCTGGGTATGGATTTGCCTTCCCTGCACACAGTGCTCCCACCAATTTACCATCTGTGGACCTACAGAATGCCTTATCCACCATCATGGTATTCCATACAGCATTGCTGTAATCAAAGAACTCACTTTGTGGCAAATACCTTGTGGCAATGGCCTCATTGCCACTATGTTACCATATTCCTTATCCTCTCAAAGCGGCTGGCTTGACAGAATGGATGAATGGCCTTTTGAAGACTCAATTACAGTGAAAGCTAGGTGGCAGTACCTTGCAGGGCTGGGGTAATGTTCTTCAGGAGATTATACATGCCCCATGTCAGCATCCAATATATGATGCTGTTTCTACCATAGCCAAGATTCAAGAATCAAGGGGTGGAAATGGGAGTGGCACCAGTTGCCATTACCCCTAGTCATCCATTAGCATAATTTTTGCTTCCTGTTCCTGTTCCTGTGGCCTTATGCTCTGCTGGTCTAGGGGTCTTAGTGGCTCTCTTCATTAATGTTGTCTGACACTTAGGCCTTTCTGTCTGCAAACTTGAGTCTTCCTTGATGGACAACAGAGCATGGAATTATTTTTGGACCAGAGTCTAGATTTACCTAGTCTGTGGAGTCTAGAAGATTGCTGCGTAATATGGAACAAGTTACTTTGTACAGATTCTTTATTTGAAAAGTATGAATATAATAGCACCTCCCTCAAAGGTTTGTTTTGGAGTTGACAAGGTGATACATGTAGCGTATCATGCTGCTTGAACCTGGTATGCATGTTTCACTGCATTCTGTTAGTACTCCTGCTTCTGTTTAGGGAGCTTTCCTATGATCACTTGAATTATTTCTTTTCTGCAGTGAATTCCACAGTTTGCTTCTGAAATTCGTTTTTTACATTCCCCTTGTATGCACTGTGTCTTTTACCATTTTAATCATTATTGTAGGTTTTTTTAATCTTTTTTTTCTGAGTTCTGGGAAAATTTTTTAAGCTGATTTTCTAAACATAAATTTG